CCACACTTGCTATCTCTCTGTTTCTATTTACACACACATATATATATGTGTGTATATATGTATATATGTGTATATATGTATATATGTGTGTGTATATATGTGTATATATGTATATATGTATATATATGTGTATATATGTATATATATGTATATACACATACACACACATCTATTTATCTGTCTGCATTTCTGAGCTATTTTTAAAGAAGTTTTAGACATCATGACAATTTATCCCTTAATGTATCACTTAAGAGTAAGAATTTTTTTTACATAACCACATTTATCATTACACTTCTATATTGTCAAGTAATATCTAGTCCACATTTATAGTTCCACAATACTGTCTTTTCTAGCTGATTAAAAAACAGGATTCAATAAAGTTCATTCACATGTTGCATTTAAATGTTTTATCTCTTCAGTTTCTTTTTTACCTAAAAGAGTCCCTGCCCCGGACCGTCTCCCCACCTCCTCCCTTCCCAGCTTTTCATATTAAAATTTTTCAAGTCTAGGTCACTTGAAAACCTCCTGTTTGTCTTCAGATATGTATGACAATGGTTGATTTTACAAGCTCATATTGCAAAATTATTACAGGTTTTTAGAAGCAAATGTATCCACAACTGTAACAGATTTTCATTTTTGGATATTGGCTTGTCAGAGCAAGACGCTGGATCTCCAGCCAGGCACCAGATGTTTTTATTGAGGGGAAAAAAAGAGCATTAAGAGCTTTTAAATCTTATATTATTACTTTGATCATATAAGAAATAATTGTGACATTTCATGCCTGGAAATGTATCACGGGGGCTTTCGTTCATATTGACACTATATATTACTGAATGGATCAGTTAATATATAACCAGTTTAAAGGACCTGAAAATGTAGTGACAGCCAAGAAGGATATTTTGAAGTTTGAAATGATCCCTATATAAATAGAACGGATCAGCATAACTTTGGGATAAAATTAGCCGACAGTTTGTGGACTCTCCAGCATGCGCCTGTTTGCTCGGTGCTGTTCTCTCGATAAATCACAACAAAGCTTCCAGAGGGAGAGGAAGGATGGACGGCACCACTGCCCCTGTCACTAAATCTGGAGCTGCCAAGTTAGTTAAGAGAAATTTCCTTGAGGCGCTAAAGTCCAATGACTTCGGAAAATTGAAGGCTATTTTGATCCAAAGGCAAATAGATGTGGACACTGTTTTTGAAGTCGAAGATGAGAATATGGTTTTGGCATCTTATAAACAAGGTAAAAACATATAGGTGTTATTGTAGAACTGTACTTTCCTTTTCCTTTTTTTTTTTTTTTTCAGGTTACTGGTTGCCTAGCTATAAATTGAAGTCTTCCTGGGCCACAGGCCTCCATCTCTCTGTCTTGTTTGGCCATGTGGAATGTCTTCTGGTGCTACTGGACCACAATGCTACAATCAACTGTAGACCCAATGGGAAAACCCCTCTTCACGTGGCTTGTGAAATGGCCAATGTGGATTGTGTTAAGATCCTCTGTGATCGTGGGGCAAAGCTCAATTGCTACTCCTTAAGTGGACACACAGCTTTGCACTTTTGTACAACTCCAAGTTCCATTCTCTGTGCCAAGCAATTGGTTTGGAGAGGTAAGCCTTTCTGGGTGGCCAACATTGTTGTCAAATAATTGTCTTCCTCAATTTCCCTTTATAGGGGCGAATGTGAACATGAAGACCAACAACCAAGATGAGGAGACGCCCTTGCACACGGCTGCCCACTTCGGCCTTTCGGAGCTGGTGGCCTTCTACGTGGAACACGGGGCCATAGTGGACAGCGTGAATGCCCACATGGAGACCCCCCTGGCCATCGCCGCCTACTGGGCCCTCCGCTTTAAGGAGCAGGAGTACAGCACGGAGCACCACCTGGTCTGCCGCATGCTGCTTGACTACAAAGCCGAAGTCAATGCCCGAGATGACGACTTTAAATCTCCCCTCCACAAGGCAGCCTGGAACTGTGACCACGTGCTCATGCACATGATGCTGGAAGCTGGCGCCGAAGCCAATCTCATGGATATCAACGGCTGTGCTGCCATCCAGTACGTGCTGAAGGTCACCTCCGTGCGCCCTGCTGCCCAGCCTGAGATCTGCTACCAGCTCCTGTTGAACCATGGGGCTGCCCGAATATACCCTCCACAGTTCCATAAGGTGAGGCTCTGCCCAGTGGTCAGCAGGTTGAGCAAACAGATGAAACTCTGTGCTTCCTCTGCAGGTGATACAGGCCTGCCATTCTTGTCCTAAAGCAATTGAAGTTGTAGTCAATGCCTATGAACACATCAGATGGAACACAAAGTGGAGAAGAGCTATCCCCGATGATGACTTGGAGGTAAATAATCGATTCCCTTCTAATAGTTTTCAGCATTAAAAAAAGAAAGAAATGTTTCTTCCAGGGCATCAGAAAATGACAGAACAGAGCAAAATTTGGAGGTCTAGGACTGCTTATACTTCTCAACATGGCAGTGTTCAAGTGCTAAATTATTCACTGAAGCACTGACGTCATTACAGTCTTTCAGGGATCCCAGGACTCCAAATACTGCTGAAGTCAGATGGACAACAAAAGGTCTCTTAGGATGATCCATCAAGGAAAACACAGGCATCAGCAAATTGTTCCTAAGCAACATCTGGTTAATTCTATGACAAAAATACAAAGAAGCTGAAAACTGTTTACTCCAACTAGCACTGCAGTGTGGCACAAAGAAAAATATATGGACTTTGGAATTCAATGGCTTGAGTTTTAATCTTGATTGTTCCATTTAATATCTTTGTGAACTTGGGTCAGTTTCTTAATTCAAGTGTCAATTTCTTTATTTAGGTAATGGTGATTAACTACTTGACATTCCAGACTCTTTGGGGGAATTTATTTATTTTTATTTATTTTATTTTATTTTTTTGAGATGGGGTCTCACTCTGTTGCTTAGGCTGGAGTGCAGTGGCACAATCTCGGCTCACTGCAACCTCCGCTTCCCAGGTTCAAGGGATTCTGTCATGTCAGCCTCCCAAGTAGCTGGGATTACAGGTGCATGCCATCACGCCCAGCTAATTTTTCTATTTTTTGATAGACAGGGGGTTTCACTATGCTGACCAGGCTGGTCTCAAACTCCTGTGATCCACCTGTCTCGGCCTTCCAAAGTGCTGGGATTACAGGCATGAGCCACTGTGCCCAGCCAGATATGACAGGGTTTCTAAGACATTTATGTGCACAGGCCAAAGATCCAGCTTTTTTTTTTTTCTTTTTATTGCATTTTAACTGCAACGATTTTCCCGTGGTACAGACTCACTCTCTGAAACAAACTGTCCCAAGCTGTTTTGTTAAGGGTTCATTGCTCCTGGCAGTTTGGCCTAAAGGAGGCACTGTAGGAGAATTTTCTCCCTGCTGTGAATCACAGCTATGGAATTACACACAGCTTTCATTTCTAAAGGCCGTCTTGAAGAAAATTAAACCAGAAAGATCAAGAAAGGTAAATAGGTATTCTATGGCACCTTTCTTTAATCTCCTGGTTACAGTTTCAAAGAATTTTGCTCTTGCCTTCATTGGAAAGAGATCTGGGTATCAGGAAATGATTTTAGAACCATAGGTTTCTGTCCTGTGGTTACATAATCTGGAAGGAAAAAAACAACATTGCAGTTAGTTTCTCTCTGTGTAGCACTGAAATAGACAATTTCATTAGTAATTCCATTCATTCAATTTCCCTTCTTTCTTTCTTCCTCCCTGTTTTTCTTTCTGTCTCTTTCATATTCTCTCCATTTCTCTCTTCCCTTATTGTTTCTTGTTCTCATTCCTGGGTGTGGTTTTGTTTTTGTTTTTGTTTTGCTTCTTCGTGGCTAGGATCTCAGTGTGAGCATGTACTTATGTAGAGTAAATGTTGATATATTCTTAGGGTCTGTCAACAACTGGCAAGAATAGCATTTGTTGTCTTTCTAGCAATAGATTGCAGGTGAGAGATCAGGACCAAGCTAGGATTAAAAACTACCAAAGAGACAGGAGAAAAGCCTCCAAAATGAGATATGCATGTTTCTGCCCATCCCAGGCAATGCCAGAGAAGCCTAATCATGCCATCTGAGTCACAGGTGTCCCATGCACTTTTGCACATAGTCAGACATCTCCACCGGTATGGTCACAGAGTTGCTCCCTTCTGGAAAATCATAAAAGAATTAGTTATTGAGATAATATAGCTGAATAGGTAGCCATACAGAGTAATGCATAGAATCAGACATGCCAGAGTTGGAACTCCTCCCTGTCACTTAATATTTTCTGAGGCCCAGTTCCCACCTTTGTAACTAGGAGCAATAATTGTTTAGTACAATGTCAGGCACCTGGTTAACTTTTAATAAATTGCAATTATTATTATAGTCCCACCCTGCTTGAATTCTAGATTTCTGTAAGTGACTGACTTGTAGACCCTGCACATTCCACAAATGGTTAGACACACACATATCTAACAAAAATATGTGAGCATATGAATAGATATTCAGTGATATTCCAGTTGCAGCCCACTGAAGGAAATCTGCCCATTTGTAGACATGGGCCGCATCTAAATAAATTAATATGGGCCCTCTTTCAATGTGTAGATATTTGATTTAGTTTCCAATGATTCTTAAATATTTTTTTTTCTGCGTTGGAGCAAGGTTGACTCATTGAACATATGCTGTGTCTGTATCTTATTTTGATATTATGTGGTGCTTGAATTTGAGCTCTTCAGGGATGGCAAAAGTGGGGTGTGTTATTTTTTACACCTACGGCAGACAATAATAACCAACCAAAATATTCTCTCCTTTTGAGCCCAGACTCAGCCGCAGAGTTCTTCTCAGTACAGTGTAAGGACTGTTACTTCCAATTGCTTAGAGTTGATAGGCAAGGTGAAATACATTTGTCATCCTTGGATTTCATTCTCAATCCTCTCACAGGCTCTTGGTCTCGAATTGTATAAATAAAAAGCTGGATGGAGTTAGAAGGCAGGGCTGCCGGCACAGGATTTCACTTTTGGTTTTCTTTGGTCAGGAGAAGCATAGAATTTTGCCATTTATTCAACAAATATTTATTGAGCTGGACTCTGTACCTGCTGTGGATTCAAAGGTGAATAATGGCAAAGTCTTGGCCTTCATTGGGAAACTGATGAGTCTGCACATTCAGATACCTGGGGTGCTTTCAAAAATACCACTCCAATTTCCCACGTCCCCTTTTAAAAGCTTTAATAGGCGAATTAGGTTAAGTACCTCACTTATACTATGTTGTAAATGCCTGTCTGCCAGTCTCTACCACCAGGCTGTAACCTCCTTAAAAGAAGGAACTGTAATCTCTTCAGTTTTTTAAAAGATTAAGGTAAAATTTACCAATAGTGAAATACACAACTTTAAAATGGATAATTGTATGAATGATTACAAGTGTATATACCCTTATAATCAACACTTTAGTCAAGGTAAACAATACATTTATTACCCCAGAATATCTTCATGTATTCTTTTGTCTCTTTCTAGTAAATTCCTATCTCCCACAGGCAACCACTGTACTGTTTCTATCACCATGGGTTAGGTTTACTTGGTTTTGAACTTCACAAAAACAGAATTATACAGCATATATTCTTATGTGTTTGGCTTCATTCTCGTAACATAATATTTTGGAGATTCATCCATATTTTGCATATATTAGTAGTTTATACTTCTTTATTGCTTAATCGTGTTCCATCCTGTGAATATACCAAAATAAATATTTATGCATTCTCCTAGCGATGAAGATTTGGGTTATTTCCAGCTTAGGGTAATAATAGATGTGAGGGTTAGTTTTGTGTGTTAACTTGGCTAGGCTATGTGTATCCAGATATTTGGTTAAACATCAGTTTAGATGTTGCTGTGGAAATATTTTTTAGAAGTAATAAACATTTAAGTTAATAGGTTTTGAGTAAAGCAGATCACTCTCCATAATATGGGGTTTGTTCTCATCCCATCGGTTGAATGCCTTACAAGAAAAAGACTGAGGTCCCCTGAGAAAGTGGGAATTCTGCCTCCAGATTGTCTTCAGATTCATGACTGAAACATTAACTCTTCCCTGGGTCTCCAGCCTGCTGGCTTCCCCTGCAGATTTCAAACTTGTTAGTCCCTATAATCATCTGAGCCAATCTCTTAACATATTTTTTATCTCTCTTTCTATGTATATATAACCTACGGGTTCTGTTTCTTTGGAGAGTCTTGACTAATACAATGGATGAATATGCTGTAAACACTCTTGTTCAAATCTTTTTTGTGGGCATGTTTCCATTTCCCTTGGGCAAATATCTAGAAGTGAAATTCAAGGTCAGCCACTTTAATTTTACAAGAAAGTACCAAACTGTTTTCCAAAGTGATGTACATGTTTGCATTTCTACCAGCAATATGAGAGTTCCGGTTGCTGTCATTCTTGTCAATAGTTGGTGATGTAAGTCTTTTTAATTTTAGCCATTCTGATAGGTAAATAGTGATAAGTCTCTGTACTTTTCATTTGTATTTCTCTGAGGGCTAATGATGTTAAACAGCTTTTCACTTGCTTATTTGCTATTTGTGTATCTTCTTTGGTGAACTGTCTGTTGGAATAGTTTGTCATTTGTTCCCTTTGTATCTCAACTCCTAGCATTTAATAGTCACTCAGTGTATACTGTTTTAAGAATGAATGAATGTTATATTGTCCATCAGTGATTATTCCAAAATGATTACTAAACTTTTGTGTTATTATTTGTAATGCTTATAAAGTACTCAGCAATGGTACCTAACACATAGTCAACACCCCACAGTTGGTAGCTATTAGTGCCATCCCTATTTTGACTATGAGGAAATGAGGACTAGAAAAGTTATGTTAATCAAGGTCTAGTTACTAATTATCAAAATTGCTGCTGAAATCTGGACTTCTCAAATCTGTATTTCATGTTTTGAGTTTTTTGTTACCAGTAGCTTGACTAAGTATTAGATTAAGCATTAACTGTGTTGCTTCATTCATTTTTTAACTCTTATTTATAGCAAACCTGACATGGAAAATATAATGATGCTAATTCCTTTACATGCTTTAATTTATTTAATTCTTACTATAACCCTATGAGGAAAATACTATTATTTTTATTTTATGGACGATTAAACTGTAGTATAGACAGATTATGCAATTGCCTAGGATCTCACAGGTAATTAAAGGTAGAGGCAGGATTCAAACTCAATCACTTGCATACCAATGCCTGTGTGTTTTGCTTTGTTTTAAAACCATTATGCTATCCTGTTTCTTATGACAAAATTAATTTTGGACATGTTGATTTTGAGGGGCTTATGGGATAGCAGGATGGGGATGTCCAGTAAATCCCTGACACTTAGGAGAGAGTTACGGGAGGATGGGGATATAGAAAGAGAGTGCACTTGATAACTACAGTGCTAGACCATATTAAGAAAGTGGTTAAAGTGCCTGAAATATTGGAAGATGGAGGAATTTCACTAGATTCCATTCCAGAAAGTTCCATAGGAGACTCCATTTTTTTTTTTTTGAGATGGAGTCTCGCCCTGTCGCCCAGGCTGCAGTGCAGTGGTGCGATCTCCACTCACTGCAAGCTCCGCCTCCCGGGTTCACCCCATTCTCCTGCCTCAGCCTCCCTAGTAGCTGGGACTACAGGTGCCCGCCATCACGCCCGGCTAATTTTTTTGTATTTTTAGTAGAGACAGGGTTTCACCGTGTTCGCCAGGATGGTCTCGATCTCCTGACTTCGTGATCCGCCCGCCTTGGGCTCCCAAAGTGCTGGGATTATAGGCGTGAGCCACCGCGCCCGGCCGAGACTCCATTTTTAAAATGGATTTACGTTGTTCACAAGAACAGGTCTGTAATGATGAAATCTTACAGTCTGTTTTTAAGATACTCTAAAATATTTTGGTTGCTGTTTGTTATTAGACTCTGACAGGTGGACCTAGGTTGCCTGCCCAGAGGGTCTAGGAGCTCACAATTTCTCTAAAGACCCCTTTTCTGTTTACTGGAAACCCTAGGAGCTTCCTTAGGGGCTTGTCAGGCCAAGCTGACTAATCCTTCCTTCTGCTCAAATTTCACTCTTCTGAAAAGGGAGTTTGACGAGCAGGGAGTGAGTCACTAGCTCCAAGATGGCAGCAAGGAGCACTGGTGTTAATCTGTGTTATCTTAGTTCCCACAGGGTGAGTAATCATGCCTGGCCAAATCTCACTGGGCAAAACAGGTGCAAGTTTCCAAAGGAAGGCTTTGTGACCATAATAGGAGGTTAGCTGAAATCCAACCTGTATTTACTCCTTGCAACAGAATACTTTATGAACCATGGTTTACAGGAACATCCAGGTTCCCTAAAAATTTATCTCTTCCATGATGATGGAAACACAGCAACGTACACAGACTGGACCTGGGGACTATCTTAGCTTCTGAAGACTTGCACAGCAGGTCTAAAAGTCCAAGGCTGCCTCCTGACACTCCAGAGAGGAACTATGTGACACAGAGAGACTAAGCCAGGCCCTGCCCACAGGGTTGCACACACAAACATGTTTTCCAAGCCCTTTATACACTCAGCAGGGAACACGCCGTTCTCTCTGGGAGGTTGCCAGAAACTTATAAGAGAGTCTGATCAGTGCCAAGAATAGACAAGCAAGGCTTCTCTCCTGTCTCGGAAGGGGACACTGTGTGGTGCTGAGTTATTACCGCCCCTCTGTGCTCCTCTAGCCTTCAAAAGCAAACCTGAAACTGTTTCCCTGCACTTCTTAATCTCTTGATCAGTCGAAAAATTATTGCTGGAGCTCGCTATACCTCTTTGGGCACCTGTAATCTTGTTGTCCAAACCCAAATGCAAATATGTTCCCTCTGCTTGCATTTGTTTTGCATCTCAGAGACTCAGGCCGTGGATCTTTGAGGTAGAACCCAAGGAAAATAGTCAACAACTTTGTCCATTTGCCCAGGAAGAGTCTGAGTTGTTGCTGTTCCTCATTAGTCCTCTGCTTTAGCTTCAGCAAGGACGGCAAAGGTTACTTGAAATTCAGCCAGTGCAGGCAATGTTGAGAAAAAACTTGACTCTTCTCTTCCATGTACAGGATGTCTTTCCAACCCCTTCCCCAAAGTTTTCTTAAATCCTTGGTGTCTTCAACTTGGCCCCAGCTCTAAAATTAAATATTTACCATGTTTTTTCCTCTATAATAATACTGGGAAGAATCAACCATGCGTTTTTAAATAAAAGTCTCGCTTTTGTCACGCAGGCTGGAGTGCAATGGTGTGATCTTGGCTCACTGCAACCTCCAACTACCAGGTTCAAGCAATTCTCCTGCCTCAGCCTCCCGAATAGCTGGGACTACAAGCGCATGCCACCATGCCAGGCTCATTTTTGAATTTTTAGTAGACACACGGTTTTGCCTTATTGGCCAGGCTGGTCTCAAACTCCTCACCTCGGGACATCCACTCGGCTTGGCCTCCCTAAATGCTGGGATTACAAGCATGAGCCACTGCGCCTGACCAGTTTTTAAATAAAGCACTTTAAATGAGTTATTCACATATCCCTTGTATTTATATAGGGTACAGCTTTT